CCGGAGTCTCCCTCTGTCACCCAGGCTGCACTGCAACCTCTGCCTCTCAGGTTCAAGTGATTCTCTTGTCTCAACCTCCCAAGTAGCTGGGATTACAGGTGCCTGCCACCAGGCCCGGCTATTCTTTTTGTAGTTTTAGTAGAGACGGCGTTCTGCCATGTTAGCCAGGCTGGTCTCAAACTCCTGACCTCAGGCGATCTGCCCGCCTCGGCCTCCCAAAGTGCTAGGATTACAGGCGTGAGTCACCGCGCCCAGCCTTGCATGAGTCATTTTTAGCTCCCTGGATCATGAGCCTTGTCAATCTCCTTGACCCCTGAACCCATGTGGGTCCTGCTATGAGGAGATGAGGGCAGCCAGGGGTCTGACACAGCAGATGCATCTCTGAGGGACCTGACTTGTGTGAACCAAGGTAATGGGTCCCCTGCATACATCAGTAGCAGTCCATGGAAATGTCCATCAGACCTGTGTCCCCTCCTGGTTGGGGGAGCAGGAAACTTCAAGAATGACTAGTAGGGGCCAGAGTGGCCTCAAAGGACCAAAGAGGAGGCTGTGGGGTCATCCAGGAGAGAGGGATGGTGACTGGACAAGGCGGGCAGCCCGGGAGCCGGGAGGAGTGGGTAGACTCGCTGGCATTGATCATGTGGGGCCCCAGCCCTGGGAAGGAATAAGGATGACTCCTGGGGGCTGGCTGGCGGTGCCTCTCCTGAGATGGGGACCCCAACCACAGGTCATGATGTTGACTCCCCCGATCCCATGTGGAATACCACCTCGCCTGGGCTAGGGCCCATGAGGGTGAAACCAAGGCTGTGTTGTCCACTGAGGTTCCCCAGCTCCTAGCACAGCTCAGCAGGCAGTACCTGATCAGTGATGAGGGATTAATCCACCATTCAACTCCTCCAGGGGGCGGGACTGCAGGGCAGGGTGGGAAACGGAGGGTCCTGGCAGGGTGGGCCAGGGTGGGCACAGCAGAGAAGTGATTTAAGAGCCAAGCCCTTGTCAGTACACACTTGTGTTTGGGAACAGATCAGGACTCAGGATGCAAGACCCTGGTCATCTCCAAGGTGAGCAGGGACAGAGGTGTGAGGGGCCTGGGGTTTCTGTGACCTGTTTCCCTCCCACCCCCAGGCCCTCCCCTGGCCCTGGACCCTCCAAGGAGACAGCGGCAGGAGCGCACGGTCTACACTGAAAGCCAGCAGAAAGTGCTAGAATTTTACTTTCAGAAGGACCAGTACCCGAACTACGACCAGCGACTGAATCTGGCGGAGATGCTCAGCCTCAGGGAGCAACAGCTGCAGGTCTGACCCCCACCCCCACCCCGCCCGCCCCACACACCTTCTCCCTGTCCCCTCTGCCCCCCAGGTGTGGTTCAAGAATCGCCGCGCCAAACTAGCTCGGGAGCGGCGGCTCCAGCAGCAGCCCCAGCGCGTCCCTGGGCAGAGAGGCCGAGGAGCCCGCGCTGCGCCCCTAGTCCCTGTAGCCGCTGCCTCCTTCCCTGGGGGTCCTGAGTTCCCGCAGGGCAGGGGTTCCTGGATCTCCCCTCAGCCGGGCCCCTGGGGAGTCCTCCCAGCAGCAGAACCGAAGATCTACAGCCTCCCCCGGACCTGGGGTGGCCCTGAGTGTGGAACACAGGAGGGCCTCAAGGCTGTCCCGGCTCCAGGCCCTGGCCCAATCCCAGCCCCTATCCCAGGCCCAGCCCAGATCCCAGGCCCAGTCCCAGGCCCAGCCCCGAATTTAGGCCCAATGTCAGGCCCACTGTCAGTCTCGATCCCCGGTCCAATACCAGCCCCCATCTCTTGCCCAGGCCCAATCCCAGACCCAGTCCTAGGCCGAACCCTGATGCCAGGCCCAGGATCACTCCCAACCCCAGCCCCAGGCGCCTTGTGGCCTCAGAGCCCCTATGCCTCCAACTTGTCGCCAGACACCCAGTTATACCCTGACTTCACCAAGCTGCTCCCGCTCCTAGACCGGTTCGAGGAATCCTCACTCTCCACCACGACGTCTCAGTACAAAGAGGAGGATGGCTTCGTGGACAAAAATCACTCAGTCCCCAGGTCATTACTGGATTTATAGGGGGCCTGTGCCTGCAAAGTTCTTCAGATCCCAGAGGGCCTGGAGTGGCTGATCTACACTGCTGGTGACTTTCTGCAGTGAATGCATCACCCTTTACCCACCCTGCTGCAGGTGGACATTTGCTGTCTTCACTGTGCAGCCATCACAGGTGGCTCTGCTGTGAATGTGCCTGCCTGTCATTTGAATTGAGCCTGAGCGTTTCTCTGCTGAGACTGGAGTCGCTGCTCACTGGGATGTTTGG